ATTTTTTTATAATGGAATTATTTTATGATAAATATTTTTATTTACTCACCCTTTTATAATAGAAATATTTTAACATAAAATGTAGACAAAAAAGTGTAATGAACCTTCCATGTACCCATCACCGCGCTATCAACATTTTGCCATCCTTGTTTTATTCTTTTTTCATTTTTTTTGTTGCTTTTTTATTTACTTTTTTTTTTTAAAGTCAGTCTCACTCTGTCACCCAGGCTGGAGTGCAGTGGCAGGGTCATGGCCCCACTGCAGCTTCGACCTCCTGGGTTCGAGCGATCTTCCAGCGTTAGCTTCCCAAGTAGCTGGGACTACAGGTGTGAGCGGCCACGCCAAGCTAATTTAATTAAATAAATAATTAAAAAAATTTTTTGTACAGACGAGGTCTCACTATGTTGCTCAGGCTGGTCTCGAACTCCTGGGCTCAAGCGATCCTCCCGCTTCGGCTTCCCAAAGTGCTGGGATTACAGGTTTGAGTCACAGCGCCCGGCCGGTTGGGGGTATTTTAAAGAAAGCATCATATGGTTTCAGCATTAAATACTTCAGCCTATAGCCCTTAACAGATACACGCGACGAGATTAACTACAATTCCTTAATATCATCTATTAGATGATATTAAGTCATCCTCGGGGTTTACCCTCGGGGTTTCCCAAAAATAATGCCTTTCTACAGTCGGTTTATTTCAATTAAGATCCAAACAGGCCCACATAGCATTTCCCCCGCTCCCCACTCCTTTCCTCTTTTAATTTTCCCATGCCAATCATTTCTCTCTGGACCCGCCTTTTCCCAGTCTGAGCCAATCCAAACGGAGGCGGAAGCGCTCCGCCCTCATCGCCCGGAACTCCGGGCGGTGCTTATTTCTGGACACGCCCCCTTTCCCCTCTGAGCCAATCGGAGCAGGGCCGAGAGCGCACCGGGCACTGGCTTCCTTTCCCGGAGCTCCGGGCTTTCCTCTGGGCCCACCTCTTCGTCCTCTGAACCAATCAGGACGGGCCTGGCAGCGTCGTAGCTGCCCACAGTTCTGCAGCCACTCGGTACGGCGCTAACGCCGCGAGGTAGCTCGGTGCGTCTCGCAGTACCAGTGCGAACCTTTGGGCTCTCCAGGTCCGAGATCCTAGTCTCCTGTCGGCTCTGAGGAGGATGGGTAAGGGCACTCGGCGGGCAAGGACCCTGGGGGAAATTATCTGTGTGTGTCATTTTAAATTTAGATCCTTCTGCGGATACATGGGACCTCTCCTCACCTTTAATATCATTATGGATAAACAGGTTTTACATTTATCTGGGCTTTGCTGTTAGCATTAGCCTTTGGATTTGTGTCCAGATTGTCATCGAGATGCAGGTAAGTGGAGTTATTTTTTTTAATAGAGTATTACTTTATTTGAAGTTTTTTTTTGTCCTATTAGGGATTTGCAACAGTTCTTGCTGAAGCAGTTACGTCCCTGGATCTGCCTGTGGCCATTATTAATCTAAAAGAATATGATCCAGATGATCATCTGATAGAAGAGGTTGGTAATTGTCTTTTTCTTCAATCAAAACTTGTTCCACTGAAACAATTACTTTCTTGGTTAGGTGACTAGTAAAAATGTCTGTGTCTTCCTGGTTGCGACATACACTGACGGCCTACCAACCGAAAGTGCAGAGTGGTTCTGCAAATGGTTAGAGGAAGCATCCATTGATTTTCGATTTGGCAAAACTTACCTGAAGGGTATGAGAGATGCGGTATTTGGCCTGGGAAATTCTGCCTATGCTAGCCACTTCAACAAGGTAGGTCTATATTGAATTATAGGAATAAATTCGTGCTTTTAGCCTATCTATCTTTTCCTCGCAGGTTGGCAAAAATGTTGACAAGTGGCTCTGGATGCTTGGCGTGCATCGTGTGATGAGTCGAGGGGAGGGCGACTGCGACGTGGTTAAAAGCAAGCACGGCAGCATTGAGGCCAACTTCAGAGCATGGAAGACCAAGTTCATCTCCCAGCTGCAGGCACTTCAGAAAGGGGAGAGAAAGAAGTCCTGTGGCGGCCACTGCAAGAAAGGCAAATGTGAATCTCACCAACATGGCTCAGAGGAGAGGGAGGAAGGATCTCAAGAGCAGGACGAATTGCATCACAGAGACACCAAGGTATACCGCCTGTGTGTTCATCTCTTGATGCTAACAATGTATTTCTGAAGCATTTCTCTTCCAGGAGGAAGAACCCTTCGAGAGCTCCAGTGAAGAAGAGTTTGGTGGTGAGGACCATCAGAGCCTAAATTCCATTGTTGATGTTGAAGATTTGGGCAAAATTATGGATCACGTGAAGAAAGAAAAGGTACCATTACTTTGGGAAATGTTGCACTTGGCATTCTGGATTTCATTCTTTTATTTTAATGCAGAGAGAAAAGGAACAGCAGGAAGAGAAGTCTGGTTTGTTCAGGAACATGGGGAGGAATGAAGATGGTGAAAGAAGAGCTATGATAACTCCTGCTCTCCGAGAAGCCCTTACTAAACAAGGTGAAAATCTTCAAGAATTGTTGTTATATGACTATTCAAATTGTGATTTGTTTACTTGTCATAGTCGATGCTCCGAGGGAGAGGAGCTTGTTACAAACACACATTCTATGGAATGAGAGCCATCGCTGCATGGAAACCACCCCGAGCTTGGCGTGTGCTAATAAATGTGTCTTCTGTTGGTGGTAAGTAAAAATGAAAGGTCATGGTGATCGAAGGGTCTTTTAGAACTTTGCGTCTTGTTCCTAGGCACCACAACAACCCTGTGGGCACTGAATGGTTGTGGAAGATGGACCAGCCTGAAATGATCTTGAAGGAAGCCATTGAAAACCATCAGAACATGATTAAGCAGTTTAAAGGTATTTATCTTCCCTCTACAGAGGAATGCTAATGTAGCTGGGTCCTTCTCACTGTATTCTCCAGGAGTACCGGGCGTCAAAGCAGAACGCTTTGAAGAAGGAATGACGGTAAAGCACTGTGCATTGTCCCTCGTGGGAGAACCAATAATGTACCCAGAGATCAACAGGTTTTTGAAGCTACTCCACCAGTGTAAAATCTCCAGCTTCCTGGTCACAAATGCACAATTTCCTGCGGAAATCAGGTGAGTTCTCCAGCCTATGGAGAGATGCTGCTTCTTTCTTCCTTTAAAAAAAAAAATTACTAAGGAACCTCGAGCCAGTTACTCAGCTGTATGTCAGTGTGGATGCCAGTACCAAAGACAGCCTGAAGAAAATCGACCGCCCACTCTTCAAGGATTTCTGGCAGCAATTCCTTGACAGTTTAAAAGCCTTGGCAGTCAAGGTAAGAATTATGACATCTTAAAAATAAATAAATAACAACGAAGTTGGCTTTTCCTTTGTTTTAGCAACAACGAACTGTCTACAGACTGATGCTCGTGAAAGCATGGAACGTGGACGAGCTCCAGGCCTACGCGCAGCTCGTGTCCCTGGGGAATCCTGACTTCATCGAAGTGAAGGTAAGCCCCTGCTGACTCTGGTGGCCGTGGTGAGTCATCTCTGATGGTTATACTGTTTCCACAGGGCGTTACCTACTGCAGAGAAAGTTCAGCAAGCAGTCTTACCATGGCCCATGTGCCCTGGCATGAGGAAGTGGTACAGTTTGTCCGCGAGCTGGTGGATCTGATCCCCGAATATGAAATTGCATGTGAACACGAACACTCTAATTGCCTCCTGATAGCACACAGAAAGGTAAGAATAACTCAAACATGGAATCTTCTGTTACTTCTGACTTGACACATTTTTTTCTTTCCAGTTTAAAATTGGTGGTGAATGGTGGACATGGATCGATTATAACCGCTTCCAGGAGCTCATCCAGGAATATGAAGATAGTGGTGGATCAAAAACGTTCAGCGCAAAGGATTATATGGCCAGAACTCCTCACTGGGCATTATTTGGTGCCAATGAAAGAAGCTTTGATCCCAAGGACACAAGACATCAGAGAAAGAACAAATCAAAGGCTATTTCTGGATGTTGAGATTATCTGATTTCAAGGTACTGAAGGACAAAAACTTGGATGGCCTCAAAAGGTTCTTGAACACCACTCTGATTCTCCAAGGACGAATTACGTAAATTATACTTTCATACAAAGGAGACGATAAGGCAGTAAACATGGAGACACGGGGGACAGCGTCCACACTCAGAGGGCCTGGGCCACAGCCCCGATGTTTCTTTTCAGAACTCAGCCCCTTTCCTGATTTTACTTCTAAGAGGAAAATTATTTTGGGGAGGAACTACACAGTCGTGATTAGAATTTAACTGATGGTTTTGTATTATAACTTCTAAGACCTGCCAGAATGCTAGTCCTGAGAGTGTCAGACAAGGAAGAAATCCCTGGGCCTCTTCCCCTCACCTGGCCCTTGGATTTCATGGAGCAGCCACTTAGCATTGAATTGCACTACCCTGAGCTAAACGTGTCTGTGCTTTCTAAGATAAGAGCTTGATCCCTTTCTTCTGTCTTAAGACAGCACCTCCTGAAAAGAATCGAAGTTGTCACAACTCTCAATTATTTTTTAAATACTGCATAGATTGAGTTTTGGTTTATTACTAACCCTTCCCAAAATTGCATCGGATCTAAAACTACTAGATCTCATCCCATTCCCATGTAAATTACCACAGACCGCAGTACCGGGGCTGGAGCGGAGTGAAGCTGTCTGCTGTAAGAGGAGTGGCCATGTGAGGGCATGGAGTCATTAGTCTCACAAACACACTTTGGACTGAAGAGGATCATTTCTTTTTGTTCGTGAGGTCACTGTCCGGGCCTCTCATATCACGACCAGACGGCGGGTCTCCATCTTCTTTGACTCCTGTGGCCCTCGCTGCTTTACACAATCTGTTCTATAAGGTTCAGGTGTTTTCAAGTTGGAAAGATCATAAATACTCAAAATTGTTTTCAAGTTAGCAAATTCTTTTAACAGTCTTTTATGCAAAAATTGAATTAATAAAATAATATTTTGTAAAGACTTGCAGCATGAGTTTTTTTAAATTTTTATTC